AAGATTCCGGTTCTTTATTTATTCAAACCAATTAGACCAGGTCTGAACAGGATTTACAACAGAGAGCAGATCTTGGGTGCACAAGAGCTTTGCTTCATTCCAGGTTGGCGAAAACAAGTCAAGTCTACATCATTGTTCTGTCAGCCGGTTCAGGATACAGCACAGAGTCGATGGGATGGGGGTGGGAAGGTGATGAGTTCAGGTAAATGTACCTAGGAGAGTCAGAGGCTAAAGTAAATTCTCTTAAATAGGCCTTTTCAGTGGCTGCTAAATCTCGCTCATTTCCCATGAATTAGCTGTGGGATATTGGGGACAACTTACTTCACATTTCTAGGTCTTAGTCTCTTCATTCGTAAAAGGGGGTAACGATAATTTTGGAGTTATAGCATGTAAATGTGTAAAACGGTTAGAGCAATGCCTGGTACACTCACACATAGCACGCGCTTTGTGAAATGTTTGGCAAGTAAATAAAACGCTAAGCTATGCTAACCGCGTCTAAACAGCCAGCCACTTGTAAGCCCCACCTATATTGAAATTACGGGGACGCTGCTGTTTTCCGATTGCAAGATTTTCCTGATCCATGCAATTACTTTCGCTGCCCTCTACGAGGCTGAAACTCGCCCTCAGGATGTGGGACGTCTGGACTCTTCTCTCCGTCCCCTTGTAGCCCCCCACTCCCCCTCGCGGTGGTACCGTGAATGAGGGAGAGGTACACGTCCCCCTTCTTCCCCGCCTCCTATCTTCGCGGCTCGCTAAAGCGTTATCAGCCGCCCCACGGTACTACCGTCCGTCTAGGAACGCCTCCGGGGCGGGGCTGGGATGCCGCGCACGCGCAGTACAGCAGCGCCGCGCCTGCGCCGTGGAGAGCCTGAGGGAGGCGGGGGATTGGTATGCGAGCGAATGTGCGAGGGGAGGGAGGCGTCCCGGCGGAGCGTGGTACTACGACCAGCGCGGGCCGGAGGGGGCGGGGGGATGCGCCGCGGCGGCGGCGGCGCGGGAGCTGGGGTTGGTGTTTGGCGGCGCCAGAGCAGCGGATCCCGGTCTCGCCGCAGCAGCAGCGCGGGTGTCGTGCACCGCCTGAAGACGCCGTACCTTTCTACCCCCCACCTTTTTTTTTTTTTTTTTTAAATAACCGGAACCAATGAACGCAGCCGGGATCAGAGCTCCGGAGGCCGCCGGTGCCGATGGGACCAGGCTGGCGCCCGGCGGGAGCCCGTGTCTGAGGCGGCGGGGGCGGCCGGAGGAGTCGCCGGCGGCGGTGGTGGCGCCTCGCGGAGCCGGCGAGCTGCAGGCGGCCGGGGCGCCGCTGCGCTTTCACCCGGCTTCTCCTCGGCGCCTTCATCCCGCCTCGACTCCTGGCCCAGCGTGGGGCTGGCTGCTGCGGCGGCGGCGCTGGGCTGCGTTGCTGGTGCTCGGGCTGCTGGTAGCCGGAGCGGCGGACGGATGCGAGCTTGTGCCCCGGCACCTCCGCGGGCGGCGGGCGACTGGCTCTGCCGCAACTGCCGCCTCCTCTCCCGCCGCGGCGGCCGGCGATAGCCCGGCGCTCATGACAGGTGAGGGGCCGGGGGGCGGCGGGCGGGGCTCGCAAGTTAGTAATTGCCCTTTGTTCTCTTTCAGATCCCTGCATGTCACTGAGTCCACCATGCTTTACAGAAGAAGACAGATTTAGTCTGGAAGCTCTTCAAACAATACATAAACAAATGGATGATGACAAAGATGGTGGAATTGAAGTAGAGGAAAGTGATGAAGTAGGTGGAAAAATGTTTTCCTTGCTATTGTCTTATATTTAACTTAATGTTTTCTCTTCTATAGTTCATCAGAGAAGATATGAAATATAAAGATGCTACTAATAAACACAGCCATCTGCACAGAGAAGATAAACATATAACGATTGAGGATTTATGGAAACGATGGAAAACATCAGAAGGTAAGACTGCCTTTGTGATCTGGCCCCCTCCCTAAAATATGCATTCCCCTTTTATCTCCTGCAGTTCATAATTGGACCCTTGAAGACACTCTTCAGTGGTTGATAGAGTTTGTTGAACTACCCCAATATGAGAAGAATTTTAGAGACAACAATGTCAAAGGAACGACACTTCCCAGGTGAGTCTTTGTTATGCAAATGTATTTTCCACTATATATGTGTGTGTGTTTTTCAAATAAACAGGATAGCAGTGCACGAACCTTCATTTATGATCTCCCAGTTGAAAATCAGTGACCGGAGTCACAGACAAAAACTTCAGCTCAAGGCATTGGATGTGGTTTTGTTTGGACCTCTAACACGTTAGTATTCTCTCTCACTCAGAGGATGATGTATTAATTTAATCATCTGTAATTCTTTTAATAGGCCCACCTCATAACTGGATGAAAGATTTTATCCTCACAGTTTCTATAGTAATTGGTGTTGGAGGCTGCTGGTTTGCTTATACGCAGAATAAGACATCAAAAGAACATGTTGCAAAAATGATGAAAGATTTAGAGAGCTTACAAACTGCAGAGCAAAGTCTAATGGACTTACAGGAGAGGTAAGTTCAGAAAAATCATAACTCATTTATGTGTGAGGAATTTTTATTTTTATTGTTCTATAAGGCTTGAAAAGGCACAGGAAGAAAACAGAAATGTTGCTGTAGAAAAGCAAAATTTAGAGCGCAAAATGATGGATGAAATCAATTATGCAAAGGAGGAGGCTTGTCGGCTGAGAGAGCTAAGGGAGGGAGCTGAATGTGAATTGAGTAGACGTCAGTATGCAGAACAGGAATTGGAACAGGTATTTACATTAAAAAAAAAATCACTTGTAAACCTTTCTTGCCTCCTTCCTTTCCTTCTTCTAGGTTCGCATGGCTCTGAAAAAGGCCGAAAAAGAATTTGAACTGAGAAGCAGTTGGTCTGTTCCAGATGCACTTCAGAAATGGCTTCAGTTAACACATGAAGTAGAAGTGCAATACTACAATATTAAAAGACAAAACGCTGAAATGCAGCTAGCTATTGCTAAAGATGAGGTACTCTCTTGTATTTCAAAATTTACTAAATTCCTAGCCTTATTTAGTCCTTTTCGGTTTCTAGGCAGAAAAAATTAAAAAGAAGAGAAGCACAGTCTTTGGGACTCTGCACGTTGCACACAGCTCCTCCCTAGATGAGGTAGACCACAAAATTCTGGAAGCAAAGTAAGAATGTTGTTTTCACTTTTATTTGATTTGCAGTAAGTAATTTCTTTATTGGCTTTTCCAGGAAAGCTCTCTCTGAGTTGACAACTTGTTTACGAGAACGACTTTTTCGCTGGCAACAAATTGAGAAGATCTGTGGCTTTCAGATAGCCCATAACTCAGGACTCCCCAGCCTGACCTCTTCCCTTTATTCTGATCACAGCTGGGTGGTGATGCCCAGAGTCTCCATTCCACCCTATCCAATTGCTGGAGGAGTTGATGACTTAGATGAAGACACACCCCCAATAGTGTCACAATTTCCCGGTAAGTGGCAATTTCAACAAAAATTGTTGGTACATGAGCATGTTTCTTTCTTGGTGTTTTTCAGGGACCATGGCTAAACCTCCTGGATCATTAGCCAGAAGCAGCAGCCTGTGCCGTTCACGCCGCAGCATTGTGCCGTCCTCGCCTCAGCCTCAGCGAGCTCAGCTTGCTCCACACGCCCCCCACCCGTCACACCCTCGGCACCCTCACCACCCGCAACACACACCACACTCCTTGCCTTCCCCTGATCCAGATATCCTCTCAGTGTCAAGTTGCCCTGCGCTTTATCGAAATGAAGAGGAGGAAGAGGCCATTTACTTCTCTGCTGAAAAGCAATGGTATTGGCAGTGAATAATCTACAGGGCATGTTTTCTCAATCATTTCCTTTCATGGAGTGAACAGTATTCACCTTGGGCTCGGTGCGTGCAAAAGTGAATGAGACTAAGTAGTAAAGCTCTCAAAAAAAAAAAGTGAGTAAGATGTGATCCCTGTTCTTTAATATAAAATTTGTACCTTTGTTTGTGTTTCATTCAGGGAAGTGCCAGACACAGCTTCAGAATGTGACTCCTTAAATTCTTCCATTGGAAGGAAACAGTCTCCTCCTTTAAGCCTCGAGATATACCAAACATTATCTCCGCGAAAGATATCAAGAGATGAGGTGTCCCTAGAGGATTCCTCCCGAGGGGATTCGCCTGTAACTGTGGATGTGTCTTGGGGTTCTCCCGACTGTGTAGGTCTGACAGAAACTAAGAGTATGATCTTCAGTCCTGCAAGCAAAGTGTACAATGGCATTTTGGAGAAATCCTGTAGCATGAACCAGCTTTCCAGTGGCATCCCGGTGCCTAAACCTCGCCACACATCATGTTCCTCAGCTGGCAACGACAGTAAACCAGTTCAGGAAGCCCCAAGTGTTGCCAGAATAAGCAGCATCCCACATGACCTTTGTCATAATGGAGAGAAAAGCAAAAAGCCATCAAAAATCAAAAGCCTTTTTAAGAAGAAATCTAAGTGAACTGGCTGACTTGATGGAATCATGTTCAAGTGGCATCTGTAAACTATTATCCCCCACCCTCCACTCCCCACCTTTTTTTTGGTTTAATTTTAGGAATGTAACTCCATTGGGGCTTTCCAGGCCGGATGCCATAGTGGAACATCCAGAAGGGCAACTGTCTACTGTCTGCTTATTTAAGTGACTATATATAATCAATTCATCAAGCCAGTTATTACTGAAAAATCATTGAAATGAGACAGTTTACAGTCATTTCTGCCTATTTATTTCTGCTTTGTTCTCAGTGATGTATATGCAACATTTTGTTGAAAGCCACGATGGACTTACAAGCTTTAATGGACTCGTAAGCCAGCATGGGCTTGCAAAAATTTCTTGTTTACCAGAGCATCTTCTTATCTTTCCACAGAGCTATTTACATCCTGGACTATATAACTTAAAAGAAGTAAAACGTAATTGCACTACTGTTTTCCAGACTGGAAAAAAAAAAAATCTCTGCAAGTGAAACTGTATAGAGTTTATAAAATGACTATGGATAGGGGACTGTTTTCACTTTTAGATCAAAATGGGTTTTTAAGTAGAACCTAGGGTTTCTAATTGACTTGATTTCTGGAAATGAAAACCCGCGCTTTTATTATGGGAAGCTTCTTGAACTGCATTTACTATTGTGAAGTTTCAAGTCCCGCTGTAAAGATCATGTTGTTTTGTTTTCCCCAGGGCTTTCACTGTGATTTACTGCATTGCAGGCTGTATGATAAAACACACATAATTTAAAGAGAGAAGGCTCTTGATTCCTTATGCAAGTGGAAGAGTTGAAACTTGATTGAAGGACTTAAAACATTCACAACCTTAAGCCGAGGTGGGGGGATATGGGGATTCAGGCAATTGTTTACACACTTTGAATAACTGCAAAGGATTTACGGTTTGTGAAAAATGTGTACTGTGGAAAAGATAATAAATTGAAGACATTATTGTGTGGGATTGTGCTGATTTTTGTTGATAACACAAAAAACACTATGTTTTCTGGAGAGCTGTGTAAGCTGTCTTGTTGCTTAGTTGCAATATAAGAAATAGTGATGTTTTGGACGTAAGTTGTCAACAAATTTCTATTTTATATTGTTATATTTTTATGTAGTTTGAAATGTAAAAATGTTCTAATATCAAGATTAACAAATATAAATTTATGGTGCATTTAGATTGCGTTGTATTAATTTATAAAGTATGGTGTTCATTAAATTGGTGGGTTGTATAAGGGTAGCTTTTGTTGTTAAAAAAACAGTAGAGAGTTAAGTTCCATATAGCAACAAAGTATGTTAACATCTAGGGAGTTTCTGCTTATACCACTTTAAAAATATGCAATCATAAGTGATTTGGTTACTGCAATGCAGATGGATGTTTGGATGAACAACTGATACATTTTAGTTAGAATGCTTTTTCAGCATTATGGCTAAAATATATGTCTAACCCAGTGCTATTTAGGTGAAAATGCTAATTGATAAACCAGAAGTTTCTTTTGAGATTTGCTTTAAAGAAATGCTTTAGTAAGAATATGAACAATTTCCTGATGTCTCCTATAAATTGTGATTGTTTATTCTATTACTATTGTTAAAAACTTGAATGGTATTTATATTGGCTGATATTTATATACTTAATAGATTGAGTTCTGTAAGGGCAAAAACGGATTGAAATGAACATAGCGTTTTGCACTAATGATAAGATAACCTGAGAGGTAGGGTTGAGGAACACAGGGTTGAAAGCTGTTGGAGAGGGGAAAAGTTGTGCATAAAGAACTGAAAAGGGTTCTGGAGTGTTCATTCAGAGTGAAGGGAAAACTTTATCCTTCTATTTCTTATAACCAGACAGGAGGAGTTCTTCCCTTTGAAAATTGCAAAAGGAATGAGAACTTTGCAGTTGGATGAATAGAGAAGGGAAAAGTTGCTGGAGCACGGAGTGAAGATGGGAGGAGCTGTTAGCAAGGCCCACTGCTGCTCCTGGGTGAGAAGGGAGCTCTGGAGCAGGACCAGCTGGGGGCCGGCACTGCTGCTTAGAGTGGAGGAGGCTGGCCAAAGAGACTGTGGGCTGTTTTCAGTCAGGGAGCATGTGCATTGTTTGTGCTCAATTTCAGACACTCATTTATAAACAAATTCAACCAAGGGATATTTACTGCTTTATGTTGCTTATGATAATTATTTTGCATTAATACAGTATACACATTTGTAAATTCAACAGGAAATTATTGAGTTTTGGAAAGCTACAGTAATTTCTGTATTACATCATTTATATGTGAAAAGTTGGACATTTCTGTAAGTTTTTAAAATTATCCATTTGTTACTTTAACATTTTAAAATTATGGTGTTTTCCTGATTTTAAAAGCAATATTTTCCTTACTGTAAAAAAAAAAAAAAAAAGATCGATGATAGAAA